GGAAGTTTCTCTTTTTATTTCAACAGTTTTGGAATACAGGTGGATTTTTGGTAACATGGATAAGTCCTTTAGCGGTAACTTCTGAGATTTTAGTGCACCCATCACCTGAGCAGTGTACCCTGTACCCAATACGTAGTAATTTATCCCCTCCCCAGTCCCCAAAGTCCATTTTATCATTCTTATGCCTTTGAACCCACATAGCTTAGCTCCCACTTATAAGTGAGAACATAAAATATTTGGTTTCCCATTCCTGAGTTACTTCACTTAGAATAATGGCCTCCAGCTCCTTCCAAGTTGCTGCAAAAGGCATTATTTCGTTCCTTTTTATGGCTGAGTAGTATTCCATGGTGTATATACCCACATTTGCTCTATCCACTCATTGGTTGATGGACACTTAGGTTGGTTCCATCTCTTTGCAATTGCGAATTGTGCTGCTATGAACATGTATGTCTAGCTTGCTTTTTTCCCCCTCAACACTGTATCCCCAGAGACTAACACAGTGCCCCGCACCCCGTTAAAGAACCAAAAAATATTTGTTGGATGAATAAAGGAGTATATCAAGAGCAATCTTTCAATTATGGAGAGGGTCGTGATGTGTATTTTAATGAAAGCCAACTATCTTCTCTAATATTTGAAAAAACAATGTTTAAAAGGCTTCTATTTGTACACCTTTTCACATTTTAGCTGGCAGAGTTCAGGACTTGATGGAAACATAACGAAGGGCTCAGAATGTACTCATCGCAGACTGAGCCCATATGGTCACAGTGGGGAGAGCACGCTGCACTCAAGATGCTAGCAAGCCTGCAGCAGGCGGCCCAGCGAGACACGGTCCCCCGCCCGGCCACCAGGCGCCCGCGCACGCGCACAGCCGCGCTCAGTCCGCGAGGGCCGGGTCGAGGGAGGCGGGGCTCCCGGGGTGCGCGTGCGCGGCGGCCTGAGCGGCGGGCCCCTCCCTTAGCGGGGGCGCGCGGCGCTGAGGACCGCACGGAAACGGGGAAGTCAGGTGGCCGCTGCCGCCGCCGCCGCCGCGGTTTGTCGCCAGAAGGAAGATGGCGGATCTGGAGGAGCAGTTGTCTGATGAAGAGAAGGTAAGAGTCGCGGGGGCGACGGCGCGGGCTGTATGGAACATTTATATCTTTCTTTCTGTTTCAGGTGCGTATAGCAGCAAAATTCATCATTCATGCCCCTCCTGGAGAATTTAATGAGGTTTTCAATGGTGAGTGTTTGATTTATAACACTAGGCTTGATATAATAATGTAGATAACATAATTGTTTTGCAGATGTTCGGTTACTGCTTAATAATGACAATCTTCTCAGGGAAGGAGCAGCCCAGTAAGTATTATTTATCATACTAACCTAACTAAATTTTAAGTAATTGCCATTTTCTTTTTTTTAGTGCATTTGCACAGTATAACTTGGACCAGTTTACTCCAGTAAAAATTGAAGGTTATGAAGATCAGGTATGTTTCATATAAACACTATTCTTTGTTTTATTTTTTTTCTAAATTCATTCCATCATCAAAGGTATTGATAACAGAACATGGCGACTTGGGAAATGGAAAGTTTTTGGATCCAAAGAACAGAATCTGTTTTAAATTTGATCACTTAAGGAAGGAGGCAACTGATCCAAGACCCTGTGAAGTAGAAAATGCAGTTGAATCATGGAGAACTTCAGTAGAAACTGCTCTGAGAGCTTACGTAAAAGAACATTACCCGAATGGAGTCTGCACTGTAAGTCATCAGTAGCAGCTTTGTGTGTGTGTTCATTCTTATGCTTATTTTCTTTGCCAATAAGGTGTATGGCAAAAAAATAGATGGACAGCAAACCATTATTGCATGCATAGAAAGCCATCAGTTCCAAGCAAAAAATTTTTGGTAAGTTAAAATTTTGGATATTGGGGAGTTTTCCTTATTTACAGCTGCTGTTTTTATTTTTAAGGAATGGTCGTTGGAGGTCAGAATGGAAGTTTACAATCACTCCTTCAACCACTCAAGTGGTTGGCATCTTGAAAATTCAGGTATGAAAAATAATTTGTTTACTGATCTTTAGAATGTGGTTTCTGTAATTTCTTTTTCTAATAGGTTCATTATTATGAAGATGGTAATGTTCAGCTAGTGAGTCATAAAGATATACAAGATTCCCTAACAGTGTCTGTAAGTAATTAATTCCACAATAAAATTTAACCTACTATTTTTATTTTGTTTTTTTTTTTTTCAGAATGAAGTGCAAACAGCAAAAGAATTTATAAAGATTGTAGAAGCTGCAGAAAATGAATACCAGGTATGATTTTTTAAATATTATATAAGCTACACTACTTTAAACTTCTAACTATTGTTTTTCATAGACTGCCATCAGTGAGAATTATCAGACAATGTCGGACACTACTTTCAAAGCCTTACGTCGACAGTTGCCAGTTACACGCACTAAGATTGATTGGAACAAGATCCTTAGCTACAAGATTGGCAAAGAGATGCAGAATGCATAAGATGAACATTGCATGACCGGATCATTTTAGTGTCTTTGCGTTAAAAAATCATTGCAAAAGTATTCTGAACTGTCAAGCTGCCCAGTCAGATGGGCTGTTGCCATTTAAAATCACTGTAATTAATTAGTTTGATTAGAGCACAAAGCTTAGCTAATCAACCATTATTTTTCATTTTGTTTGTTCTAAGAGGATTGAAAATCAGTTTAGTTTAAATGTCTTTCTGTTAGGCCTTTCTTTCTTACAATGAAGAGATGATTCTTCTAGTTTATGGTTAAAAGTTTTTGAAGTGTCTCAAAAATATTTTACTAACTGTAACCCTAAAATTGATGTCTTTTGGTTTATGAAATCAGTAATTTTTGATATTTCCCCAGTTCTTTTTAATGGGGTCAATAATGGACATTCTAGTTTAAGGTGGTTGATGGATTTAGCCATATATGCTGCTAAAGAAATTGTCTACCTTTTCTTCCTCACCTGTTCCATTTATGTAAAGTTGAGATTAGAGGGAAAGCATTTTCTATATCAATTGTGTTTAAACCTTTCAAGAAGGTTATTTAGCTAGCTTAGTGTTGAACTAAATTTTTTTTAAACAAGGCAAGGTCTAATGCTGTTTTGAGATTCTGAAATTAATGAAAATACTTATTTCAGAAATGCATTTAATGCTTTTTTTCTTGTGACAGTTACGCAAATCAGCTTGAATTCCATATGTCCCTGAGTTATTTTTATCATAAAGCCACAAATGTATTATAACAAGGCAAATTGTAATATATATAATCCTGAACTCATGACCATGTCTCGGTTTATTTTTTTTTTCTTGGATTGAAAAGTACTGAAATTCAATGTGACATTAAAATGCAAATTTTCCTATTTATTTGAGTAGAAAATCACTTACCAGTGAGCATATATATTTTAAAATACTTTCTTTGGATATTGTAATTCTTAACTGGTTGTAAATTAGAAAAGCTGGGATTACATATGGTGTGCGGTTACAGTCTAAATTTTTTCATCCTCCTATGCATCATAAGCATGTTTGTAATATTTTCAAAAATAGTTCTACTGATGCTACAGGAATTTCAAGCCTGTGGTGAATGTTAGTATTTACCATAGGGAGTGAAGTGGAGTTATGGTTTCATTCAATAGAGTATTGCTGATTATACTTGAGTGGAATCCTTTCCTCACGTACTCCCACAGACGTCTGGGCCTGGAAATTTTTTTTTTATTTTATTTTATTGTTTTTTTTTTTAGAAAAACACCACTTTTATTATGTACAATAAAATATTTCATTAGCTTGAATTGTATAGATTTTTAAAAATTCAATGAAAGCATGTTGTTTAATTTCTTTTTAAAATCACTGTTGGGCTTTGAAAGCATTGAGAATATAATATGAAATTATGACATTTTGTCTAAATCATCTTTTCTTTAGTTTTAAAATACAAGTTTTGGCACATTGGGATTCCTAAAGAAAATGAATTGGTAACATTAATTATCTGTTCCTTTTTAAAATATATATATTTGAAAGTTTGATGATGGTGAACTAAATACTAGATCTAATTGACAAGCTTAGTTGTATCAGTTAGGCCATCATGAGTTTCTATCCCATGAAAGTCATCAATTTCCTATCTCTGTTCTAGTCTGGAATGCATTACTGAAAATGTATGCAACTGTTTTTAAGGTGATTTGCTTGTGAGACGGAAGATTTATCAAAAATAATTTAGAACAGGCTGGGCGCGGTGGCTCACATCTGTAATCCCAGCACTTTGGGAGGCCGAGGCGGGTGGATCACGGGGTCAGGAGATTGAGACCACCCTGACTAACACAGTGAAACCCTGTCTCTACTAAAAATACAAAAAATTAGCCGGGTGTGGTGACAGGCGCTTGTAGTCCCAGCTACTCGGGAGGCTGAGGCAGGAGAATGGCGTGAACCCGGGAGGCGGAGCTCGCAGTGAGCCGAGATCGCGCCACTGCACTCCAGCCTGGGTGACAGAGCAAGACTCTGTCTCAAAAAATAATAATAATAATAATAATAATATAATTTAGAACAGTCTGAAATAATGATGGCACAGAATAGTCTTTTATAGTATAAGAATGGCATTTATTAGGCAGGGCACAGTGGCTCACACCTGTAATCCCAGCACTTTGGGAGGCCGAGGCGGGTGGATCACGAGGTCAGGAGTTCGAGACCAGCCTGACCAACATGCTGAAACCCCGTCTCTACTAAAAACAAAAAAAAATTAGCCGGGGATGGTGATGCGCGCCTGTAATCCCAACTACTCAGGAGGCTGAGACAGGAGAATCATTTGAACCCGGGAGGTGGAGGTTGCAGTGAGCAGAGATCGAGCCACTGTACTCCAGCCTGGGTGACACAGGGAGCCTCTGTCTCAAAATAATAATAATAATAAAAGAATGGCATTTATTAAAGTGAAAGAAGAATGGAAACCCAGAGTATCCTATAGCTCAGGGATGTAATTTTAGTAGGAGACATTATGGCTGCTTTGCTGAGTAGGCTGAAGTGTGGTGGCAAAGGCATAATCAGGGAGAACAGCTAGGAGACTACTGCAGTAATCTAGTTGAGAGAGCATGCTGGCTTGGACTGAGGTGGTTGCTGTAGAGGTGGTATAAAGCAGTGAGGTCTAGGTATATCCTAAAGGTAAAATCAGCAAGACCTGGGGAGAGTTTGGTCATGGAGTGTGAGATAAAGAGAACCATGTCTGGGGCTGGAGAAATTGAGGAAGATTCTTGTAGGAGCAAGTTGGTTTGGAGAAGAAGGCTGGTCAGGAGCTCAGTTTTCTATTCAAAGGAGAAATATCTCATGTAGCAGTTAGATACAGGAGACAGGAACTAGAGGAAAGCTCTGGGCTAGAAGAATGGGAAAGTGCATGAACCTGGAAACAATTTTATAGGCAGACAGGATGAAGGACCTCAAGGTTAGTGATAATGAATTTAAAGTAAATGAGACCAATGATGAGCATGGCTGTATGTTTTTCTTCAACCGTGTAAAGCTGTTTGGGTGCAGGCATAGAGTAGATGAAATAAATTTCACCAGGGCTGTGGTTTTGCCCAGAGTGAATGACCACATGAAGAGGGGCAGGGTATGATGATGGTCTGTGGAATTTCAGCTGGGTAAGCAGGGAAGTGAGGGCTTGAGACGGGGGGAGGGATAGTGAAAATGTACAACCAGTGGATTATAGGTGTGTTAAAGTAGGGGAACTAGAAAGAATGACCTGGAAATGTAAGAAGTGGGCCGGGCGCAGTGGCTCATGCCTGTAATCCCAGCACTTTAGGAGGCTGAGGTGGGTGGATCATGAGGTCCAGAGATCAAGACCATCCTGGCCAATATGGTGCAACCCCATCTCTACTAAAAATACAAAAATTAGCTGGGCGTGGTGGTGTGCCTGTAGTCCCAGCTACTAGGGAGGCTGAGGCAGGAGAATCGCTTGAACCCAGGATGCGAAGGTTGCAGTGAGCCGAGATTGTGCCACTGCACTCCAGGCTGGCGACAGAGCGAGACTCTGTCCCAAAAAAAAAAAAAAGTGGTGGGCTGGCCACGATGGCTCACGCCTATAATCCCAGCACTTTGGGAGGCCACGGCAAGTGGATCATTTAAGGTCAGGAGTTCAAGACCAGTCTGGCTAATATGATGAAACCCCTTCTGTATTAAAAATACAAATATTAGCCGGGCATGGTGGCACATGCCTGTAGTCCCAGCTACTCAGGAGGCTGAGGCAGGAGAATCTTTGAACCCAGGAAGTGACAGTTACAACGAGCGGAGACTGTGCCACTTCACTGCAGCCTGGGTGACAGGGTGAGAGTCTGTCTCAAAAAAAGAAAAAGGAAATGTAAGAAGTGGTGATTGGAGAATGGTGTGCTTAATTAAAATTGAGGTTTTGAGGAGTTACTAGTAATGACAAATATGACCAACGGAGTGACTGGCTGAGGGGAGAGAGGAGAGGACTTAAGCAACTGTGCCACTCAGCATTGGAAAGGTCACCTCTGTGACATTAAAATCAAGAATTCTGATAGAAGTAAGAGTTCTGGCATGAGTGGTGCTTTTCCAGAGTACACTTGGATATATGATTACATTTTAATAAGTTATATAAATATGCAGATATTCATGCGGCTTTTCCTCATTTGGGATTTTGGAAACTAAAATAGTAGTAAGAGCATTAAAAAAAAGATGTCCTGGAAGTTCTCGTTCATTGCAAATGTTCTTGAAATGT